CTTCTCTGTACAGTATTTTACCATATATGTACGTTTCTCTAAACAACATTAGTTTTACTTGGTTTGAACTTTACAAAAGTGTTGTTAGACTTCCTTCTTTCACTGAACATCGTGTTTCTGAGATTCAGCCATTGATGCTGCTACCTGGTAGCTCTAGTTCATTTATGATCGCTGCTACATGGCTTCCTATTGTATTACTTTTCCACACACTACTTCCCTCACTACATTTCTTTTCTTTCTTTCTTTTATTTATTTGTTTATTTATTTTTTTGAGACGGAGTCTCGCTCTGTCGCTCAGGACGGAATGCAGTGGCGCCACATGGGCTTACTGCAACCTCCGCCTCCCGGGTTCAAGCGATTCTCCTGCCTCAGCCTCCTGAGTAGCCAGGACTAAGGCGGCCGCCACCACGCCCGGCTAATTTTTGTACTTTTAGTAACAACGGTGTTTCACCATGTTGGCCAGGCTGGTCTCGAACTCCTGACCTCAGGTGATCGGCCCGCCTCGGCTTCCCACAGTGGTGGGATTACAGGAGTGAGCCACTACGCCCGCCCCCCTCACTACATTTCGAAGGCAATTTTGGGGGCAAAGCCCTCAGCACAGTCGCTGGCAGAGTCAGCACACAACAAAATTTTGTAAAATTGAATGACACTGAGCCCGGACTGAATGTAACAACTTACACATGTTGCTTCTGGCTGGATTCTCTGCCCTTTGCCCGAACGCTGAGGATTCTGCTAGCTGTTCCGCCCTGAGTTAATTATAGCTATAAAATTTCGCGACCAGCAAGCAGAAACCGGGCGACTTCTCCAGACACCTAAGACTACGCTTCCCAGAAAGGATTGCGATACTCTCCTACTGTTTAGTTTCTTTTTCCTATCGTCAAATTTCCGGGTTATGTGGGCGGTGCCAAAATAATTATCCAATGAGCAACTTCGTAGGCTGAGCGGGCAGGAGAATTGCTCAATGAGCGACTCGGAAGAGGAGCCAATAAGCGGAGAGGTTGCTGGGGTAGCCGGCGTGGGCGGCGTCACTGAGCCGCGCCAGCTGAGCCAGGTAGGGCCCTACCCTCTTCTGTTGCTTTCTCCCTGTGGCTCGCGCCGTCCCCCGCCGCCCGTCGACCCCGCTTCCATGTCCCTGGCGGACACAGCTCCCAGGAACCTCCACGCCCATGGCCACTAGGCAGAGGGAATCCTCTATCACCTCCTGCTGTTCCACCTCGAGCTGCGACGCAGACGACGAGGGCGTGCGCGGCACCTGCGAAGATGCTTCCCTGTGCAAGAGGTGCCTGTCGGGCGCGGGGTTCGGGGCCGGCAAATCCTAAAACTTGCTGCTTGTCTCCCTTCAGAACTGCCATCAGCAGCGCCCGACAGCACTCTCCTCCTCACTGCCCAACACTGGGTGGCAAATCTTTTCATCTTGGCCACTCTGATAGGCTGGACAGTGAGGTCCTTCTTCCTAGGGCGCATGGAAACCTGTTGCAGTCACCTGGGTTTGCGGAGTGGGAGGAGGAAAGTGTTAGGGGCACTAGGAGGTGGGAGCCTACTCACCTTCCTCCTTTTTTCTCCCTTCCAGGTTTGCAGTAAGCATTGGCTACTGGCATGACCCTTACATACAGCACTTTGTGAGACTGTCTAAAGAGAGGAAAGCCCCTGAAATCAACAGAGGCAAGTGACCATCTCCCTCCCCAACAGCACCTTAGCTTGTTTCTGTGCCTCCCCTCCCCCCTAGGATATTTTGCTCGAGTCCATGGTGTCAGTCAGCTTATAAAGGCATTTCTACGGAAGACAGAATGTCATTGTCAAATTGTCAACCTTGGGGCAGGCATGGATACCACCTTCTGGAGATTAAAGGTATGTTCAAATTCCCCTCCTCCCTCCCCAAGAGAAATAAAAAGTATTGTGTGTTTTTCCCCAGGATGAAGATCTTCTCCCAAGTAAATATTTTGAGGTTGACTTTCCAATGATTGTCACGAGAAAGCTGCACAGTATCAAGTAAGTGTGGCATGGCCAGAAGAACAAAAGCCTCATTTTTCTCCTCTTTCCCATCTTCCCATAGATGCAAGCCTCCCCTATCCAGCCCCATTCTAGAACTGCATTCAGAGGACACACTTCAGATGGGCAAGTATCAAGCTAATGCAAAATGGACTGTAATTAAAATTATAGCCTCTGATTGCATTTGCAGATGGACACATACTGGATTCAAAGAGATATGCCGTTATTGGAGCAGATCTCCGAGACCTGTCTGAACTGGAAGAGAAGCTAAAGAAATGTAACATGAATACACAGTGAGATTTTTTTTTTTAAACCTCTTCTGCATAATTTATGTGCCTTTTTTTCCTTATCTTTAAGATTGCCAACACTCCTGATAGCTGAATGTGTGCTGGTTTACATGACTCCAGAGCAGTCCGCAAACCTCCTGAAGTGGGCAGCCAACAGTTTTGAGAGAGCCATGTTCATAAACTACGAACAGGTAAAAGGAAGCACAGGAGAACTGGATTCCATGAGTAATATCTTACCTTCTCTTTCCCTCCTAGGTGAACATGGGTGATCGGTTTGGGCAGATCATGATTGAAAACCTGCGGAGACGCCAGTGTGACCTGGCGGGAGTGGAGACCTGCAAGTCATTAGAGTCACAGGTCAGAGAGCAGGGACTGGGATATCCATTTGGAGTTCTCCATTTCTCTTCGTTGCACATTTTAGAAAGAACGGCTCCTGTCGAATGGGTGGGAAACAGCATCGGCCGTCGACATGATGGAGTTGTACAACAGGTTACCTCGAGCTGAAGTGAGCAGGTATGGGGTTGGTGAGCGTCAGCTTGATGGGCCTTGCATCGTTCTATTTTAATTCTTTCCACAGGATAGAATCACTTGAATTCCTGGATGAAATGGAGCTGCTGGAGCAGCTCATGCGGCATTACTGCCTTTGCTGGGCAACCAAAGGAGGAAATGAGCTTGGTGCGTGATTGTACTTTTCTTGCCTTGACCTGTCCTAATGGTGTCTGTGTGTCTCTCCCCTCAGGGCTGAAGGAGATAACTTATTAATCTGTCGAAGGCTTATGCCGAGCCAGAAGCCGAAGCCACTTGCCCTCCTGGAGGAGACCTGCAAGCTCCCTGAGCGGTGGGCGGGCCTCGTCCGCAGGTCTCATCCCACACTCTTGAGAAGCCTTGGTCACTACAGTGGTCGCACATGTTCCTCTTCCTGTTCCTGTTGACATGTCGTTGTTTAAATAAATCTCACTTGCCACCAGTCGCCTGTGGTTGGACCTCTGCTGGCTGCCG